TTTGAGCTCCAGGGCCAACACCTGGCCCTATACCCTGGCCGCCCCCAGGGCTCCAGCCACCTGAGCCAAGCTTCTCACCCCCAGGCCTCCCCAGCCCCATCACCATTTCCTCCTCCCTCATGGGCCCCTCAGTCTTACCGTCCTCCCACTTCCGCCAGCCCCTCTGTGGATGGCCCTGCCACAGGGGGAACAGTGCCCCAGCAGAAAAGCCCCAGGGTCGCCTGGATTCTCCTGCCTTCGCCTCCTGCCCTGGGTCCAACGCACAGTCTTCAGAATGCTGCCTCCCCAGAGCGCCTCTAGAACGCGCCCGCCTCTCTCCATGCCCATGACCACCACTGGACCAGGCCTCCCCACATTCTCTGCCCCAGTGCCACCAGCTTGCAGTTGCCCATGGCGAGACAAGTTCAAGTTCTCAAGCCTGGCCACAAAGACCCCACCTGATTTGCTGACCTCCGCCACACCCTGGGAGACGGCCCTTGACCAACCTTGTGTTCCAGTCGGTGGGAAACACTGGTTTTTCCTCAACGCCACGTGGGCATGTCACGTCCAGGCCTGGCCTGGGGTAGGCCTCAGCTCCATCTCCTGCCCAACGCCTGCCAAGGTTCATGGTTCAAGGTCATGTAGCCTGACGGTTAAGTGAAGGGGCCCTGTGATTGACTCAGCCTTGCCACATACTAGCTGTGTGACTTTATTCAAGTTTCCTAACCTCCTGTGCCTCAGTTTCCCAACCTGTGTTTGTTTCTGGATGGTGCCAGTGCCAAGCCCAAGCCTGGCATCCAGTAGGTGCTTCGTGCCAGGTTATGGAATGCCCACCCAATAGGAGGGCGCTGCCGTCTCTCACCTGCCAGGTGCCCACGGTCAGTACTCCATCATGCCCGCTGCGGCCAGCAGAGGGCAGCAACATCCTGCCCTGTGCCATTGGGCAAAGGGGCGGGCGGAGAGAGGCTGGGCTGCCTGGCCGGGCTTGTTGGGATGAGTCGGACTGGGCACGATTGCATTGTGGGGAGGGAGGCTGGGGCTCTGTGAGACGTGCTCCTGGCACCGCCAGCTGCTACTTGGCCCTCGCCGGTGGCCCACCAGGTAGGCAAGAGCTGGGGCAGGCTTGGGCTTGGGGCTGAGCCTCGACTGTCTCCCTCCCACTCAGGACAATGCCCCCCCGCAGCCATCTCATGCCCATCGCCACTGCCCTGGGGCAGCTGAACTGAGCGTATGTGCCACGCCGCCCAGGAGACCCCTCTGCTGCACCACTTCATGGTAAGTGCCCAGGCCCGGTGTCCCCAGAAATGTGTTGTCTCTTGACACCCCTGGCTTCTCCCAGCACCCCCGCTGCCTTGCCCCAGTGCTTCCTCGCCCTGGAGCTGGGCGCCAGCATGGAGCTCACCCCTGCCTCTTCGCTGACTTGCTCCTTGCTCAGCCCGCGGCTGCCTGGCTCTTTCCCCCAGCTGCGGAGGGTTCCTCCTTGCAGCCGGCCCTGGCTGCCCAAGGCAGGTTTTCTCTCCCTGTCTGGTCCCTTGGGCTCCCACTGCCCTGACCTGTGCCCTCTCACAGGCCCCCGTGATGGCTCGCTGGCCTCCCTTCGGCCTCTGCCTCCTCCTGCTGCTGCTGTCCCCACCGCCACTGCCCTTGACAGGGGCCCATCGCTTCTCCGCACCTAATACCACTCTCAACCACTTGGCACTGGCACCTGGCCGAGGCACACTCTATGTCGGCGCAGTGAACCGCCTCTTCCAGCTCAGCCCCGAGCTGCAGCTCGAGGCCGTGGCTGTCACTGGCCCTGTAATCGACAGCCCTGACTGCGTGCCCTTCCGTGACCCAGCCGAGTGCCCACAGGCCCAGCTCACTGACAATGCCAACCAGCTGCTGCTGGTGAGCAGCCGCGCCCAGGAGCTGGTGGCCTGCGGGCAGGTGCGGCAGGGCGTGTGTGAGACACGGCGCCTTGGGGATGTGGCCGAGGTGCTGTACCAGGCTGAGGACCCTGGTGACGGGCAGTTTGTGGCTGCCAATACCCCGGGAGTGGCAACGGTGGGGCTGGTGGTGCCCTTGCCCGGCCGGGACCTCCTGCTTGTGGCCAGAGGCCTGGCGGGCAAGCTGTCGGCAGGGGTGCCACCCCTGGCCATCCGCCAGCTGGCCGGGTCTCAGCCCTTCTCCAGCGAGGGCCTGGGCCGCCTGGTGGTGGGCGACTTCTCCGACTACAACAACAGCTACGTCGGGGCCTTTGCCGACGCCCGCTCCGCCTACTTCGTGTTCCGCCGCCGCGGGGCCCGGGCCCAGGCTGAGTACCGCTCCTACGTGGCCCGCGTCTGCCTGGGGGACACCAACCTGTACTCCTACGTGGAGGTCCCCCTCGCCTGCCAGGGCCAGGGCCTCATCCAGGCCGCCTTCCTTGCCCCGGGCACCTTGCTAGGGGTGTTTGCCGCGGGCCCAAGGGGCACCCAGGCGGCGCTCTGTGCCTTCCCCATGGTGGAGCTGGGTGCCAGCATGGAGCAGGCCCGGAGACTCTGCTACACGGCGGGCGGCCGGGGCCCCAGCGGCGCAGAGGAAGCCACCGTGGAGTACGGCGTCACGTCGCGCTGCGTCACCCTGCCCCTTGTGAGTGGCATGCCCTTCCATCCCCCCTCTCTCGGGGGCTGATTCTCCACTTCCTGCCACGTAGGATTCCCCCGAGTCGTACCCCTGTGGCGACGAGCACACCCCCAGCCCCATTGCTGGCCGCCAGCCCCTGGAGGTCCAGCCTCTGCTGAAGCTCGGGCAGCCGGTCAGCGCCGTGGCAGCTCTCCAGGCAGATGGGCACATGATAGCCTTCCTGGGGGACACCCAGGGCCAGCTGTACAAGGTGAGGGCCCGGCCTTGCTGTCCGGCTGGGTGTGGCCCAGCCTCGTCCTTGTCCCCCCACTCAGGTCTTTCTCCACGGCTCCCAGGGCCAGGTTTACCACTCCCAGCAAGTGGGGCCTCCAGGCTCAGCCATCAGCCCAGACCTGCTGCTGGACAGCAGTGGCAGTCACCTCTATGTCCTGACTGCCCACCAGGTGAGGGCCATCCTGGGGCTGAAGGGGCCAGCCCCATTGCCTCTCTGCTCTGCTGCCCCTCCAGGTGGACCGGATACCTGTGGCAGCCTGCCCCCAGTTCCCTGACTGTGCCAGCTGCCTCCAGGCCCAGGACCCGCTGTGTGGCTGGTGTGTCCTCCAGGGCAGGTGAGCACGGGGCCTGTGCCTAGGCTAGGGCCCCACGGTGACCTGATGGACCCCTGCCTGGCAGGTGTACCCGGAAGGGCCAGTGCGGGCGGGCAGGCCAGCTGAACCAGTGGCTGTGGAGTTATGAGGAGGACAGCCACTGCCTGCACATCCAGAGCCTGCTGCCGGGCCACCACCCCCGCCAGGAGCAGGGCCAGGTAAGCCGCCCACCACCACTGGGCCCTCTGGGACATCTCCCGGTTTCTCCCCGCTGCATCCCAGGTCACTTTGTCTGTCCCCCGGCTGCCCATCCTGGATGCAGATGAATACTTCCATTGTGCGTTCGGGGACTATGACAGCTTGGCTCATGTGGAAGGGCCCCACGTGGCCTGTGTCACCCCTCCCCAAGACCAGGTGCCACTTAACCCTCCAGGCACAGGTGAGTGGCCCATGGGGTAGGGGGCTGGGATGTGACCTGTCCTGCCCCCACTGTCCCCTCCCAGACCACGTCACTGTGCCCCTGGCCCTGATGTTCGAGGACGTGACTGTGGCTGCCACCAACTTCTCCTTTTATGACTGCAGTGCCGTCCAGGCCTTGGAGGCGGCTGCCCCGTGAGTCCCTGGGCCTGCCTCCTGGGGTAGGGCACTCAGTTGAGCAGCCACCCTGCCCCTCTAGGTGTCGCGCTTGCGTGGGCAGCATCTGGCGGTGTCACTGGTGCCCGCAGAGTAGCCACTGCGTGTACGGAGAGCACTGCCCAGAGGGCGAGAGGACCATCTACAGCGCCCAGGAGGTGGGTGGGCCCGAACTTCGGGCAGAGACAGGTTCTGAAGGGCTGAGGGCTCTTGTTTTCCCAGGTGGACATCCAGGTGCGTGGCCCAGGGGCTTGCCCACAGGTCGAAGGCCTGGCAGGTCCCCACCTGGTGCCTGTGGGCTGGGAGAGCCATTTGGCCCTACGCGTGCGGAACCTTCAACATTTCCGAGTGAGCCATCAGGAGGGAAGGGGACAGGGCAGGTGTCCACACTCCTGACAGCGTCCTTCCCCAGGGCCTGCCTGCCTCCTTCCACTGCTGGCTGGAGCTGCCTGGAGAACTTCGGGGACTGCCGGCCACCCTGGAGGAGACAGCAGGGGATTCAGGCCTCATCCACTGCCAGGCCCACCAGGTGAGTGGCTGCCTTCCAAACCCTCTTGCCCCGCACCCAGCCTGACCCCACACTCTGCCCACAGTTTTATCCCTCCATGTCCCAGCGGGAGCTCCCAGTGCCCATCTACGTCACCCAGGGTGAAGCCCAGAGGCTGGACAACACCCATGCTCTTTATGGTGAGCCTGAGGGCAGCCAGGCAGGCGGGGCAAGGCGCTCAGCACACTGCCTGACCCTCCCTAGTGATCCTGTACGACTGCGCCATGGGCCACCCGGACTGCAGCCACTGCCAAGCGGCCAACAGGAGCCTGGGCTGCCTGTGGTGTGCTGACGGCCAGCCTGCCTGTCGCTATGGGCCCTTGTGCCCGCCGGGGGCTGTGGAGCTGCTGTGTCCTGCGCCCAGCATTGATGCAGTGAGTCTCCTGCCGGGCCCCCACAGCCCAGTGGACCCCATCTGCCATCATTTGCCTGCTGCAGGTCGAGCCCCTGACCGGTCCCCCTGAGGGAGGCTTGGCCCTCACCATCCTGGGCTCCAACCTGGGCCGGGCCTTCGCCGATGTGCAGTACGCCGTGAGCGTGGCCAGCCGGCCCTGCAACCCTGAGCCCTCTCTCTACCGCACGTCGGCCCGGTGAGGCACTTGGAGGGTGAAGATGGGTGGGGCCCTGAGCAGCTCCCAGGCCTCGGCTTTCCAGGATTGTGTGTGTGACATCTCCTGCCCCCAATGGCACCACTGGGCCCGTCCGGGTGGCCATTAAGAGCCAGCCACCAGGCATCTCAAGCCAGCACTTCACCTACCAGGTCAGTGGCCTCCCAGGTGTGCCCTACGCAGGGCCGTGCCTACCCAGCCTGCGCTGTTCGCCAGGACCCTGTCCTGCTGAGCCTGAGTCCTCGCTGGGGCCCCCAGGCAGGGGGCACCCAGCTCACCATCCGAGGTCAGCACCTCCAGACAGGTGGCAACACCAGTGCCTTCGTGGGTGGCCAACCCTGTCCCATGTGAGTCCCGGCCTGGCTGCCGTCGGGTGGTGCGAGATGAGAGACCCCACTACCCATCCTGCAGCCTGGAGCCAGTGTGTCCGGAGGCCATCGTGTGCCGTACCAGGCCCCAGGCTGCCCCAGGAGAAGCAGCGGTCCTTGTGGTCTTTGGCCATGCCCAGCGCACACTGCTCGCCAGCCCCTTCCGCTACACCGCCAACCCCCAGCTTGTAGCGGCGGAGCCCAGTGCCAGCTTCCGGGGGTGAGGGTCAGCCCGCAGGCCAGCCTGTGCACCCCGCCCACACCCGACTGCCATCCTGGTACAGGGGTGGGCGACTGATCCGTGTCAGGGGCACCGGCCTAGACGTGGTGCAGCGGCCCCTACTGTCTGTGTGGCTGGAGGCTGACGCAGAGGTGCAGGCTTCCAGGGCCCAGCCCCAGGACCCACAGCCAAGGAGGAGCTGTGGAGCCCCTGCTGCGGACCCCCAGGCTTGTATCCAGCTCGGTGGGGGGCTGCTGCAGGTGAGCCCCTCACCAGCAGGCGACAAGGCTGTTCCACCTGTGGTCGGCCCTGAATGCCCCACAGTGCTCCACCGTCTGCTCCGTCAACTCGTCCAGCCTCCTCCTGTGCCGGAGCCCTGCTGTACCAGACAGAGCCCACCCGCAGCGGGTCTTCTTCACCCTAGACAACGTGCAAGTGGACTTCGCCAGTGCCAGTGGGGGCCAGGGCTTCCTGTACCAGCCCAACCCCCGCCTGGCACCCCTCAGCCGCGAGGGGCCTGCCCGCCCCTACCGCCTCAAGCCAGGCCATGTCCTGGATGTGGAGGTGAGGGCCACCTTCAACCCTGCCCCGCCACGGCCAGCGGCTTAGGCTCCCATGTGTGTCCCAGGGCGAGGGCCTCAACCTGGGCATCAGCAAGGAGGAGGTGCGCGTGCACATCGGCCGCGGCGAGTGCCTGGTGAAGACGCTCACGCGCACCCACCTGTACTGCGAGCCGCCTGCGCACGCCCCGCAGCCTGCCAATGGCTCCGGCCTGCCACAGTTCGTGGTGAGTCCGTGCCCTGGGTGGGCAGGTGGACCGCATGCACTCAGGAACCCTGCCCGCCCCCCAGGTGCAGATGGGCAATGTGCAGCTGGCCCTGGGCCCTGTGCAGTACGAGGCTGAACCCCCGCTGTCTGCCTTTCCCGTGGAGGCCCAGGCAGGCGTGGGCATGGGTGCTGCAGTGCTGATTGCCGCCGTGCTCCTCCTCACCCTCATGTACAGGTGAGACCCGCCCACCCCCAGCACACTTCCCTCCCTGGCTGATGAAGCTGGCCCCGGGCTGCAGGCACAAGAGCAAGCAGGCCCTGCGGGACTACCAGAAGGTGCTAGTGCAGCTGGAGAGCCTGGAGACCGGCGTGGGAGACCAGTGCCGCAAGGAGTTCACAGGTGGGTGCGGAGGCGGGGGGACAGGGTACCCAAACTCACACCTCGGCGCCTCCTGGCCCCGCAGACCTCATGACGGAGATGACCGACCTCAGCAGCGACCTGGAGGGCAGCGGGATCCCCTTCCTGGACTACCGCACCTACGCCGAGCGCGCCTTCTTCCCTGGCCATGGCGGTTGCCCGCTGCAGCCCAAGCCTGAGGGGCCAGGGGAGGACGGCCACTGTGCCACTGTGCGCCAGGGCCTCACGCAGCTCTCCAACCTGCTCAACAGCAAGCTCTTCCTCCTCACGGTGAGGGCCGTGTGGCGGGAGTGCCCAGTGGGCTTCCCAGGATGAGCCTCCGACCCCTGCTCAGCTCATCCACACCCTGGAGGAGCAGCCCAGCTTTTCCCAGAGGGATCGCTGCCATGTGGCTTCGCTGCTGTCGCTAGCGCTACACGGCAAGCTGGAGTACCTGACGGACATCATGAGGACCCTGCTGGGTGACCTGGCGGCCCATTACGTGCACAGGAACCCCAAGCTCATGCTACGCAGGTTGGCCTTGACCTGGACCCGGTGGCGGGGGTAAAGGCCTGACCCTGTGGCCGGCTCCCCGCAGGACAGAGACCATGGTGGAGAAACTGCTCACCAACTGGCTGTCCATCTGCCTGTACGCCTTCCTGAGGGTGAGGGGCACTGTCCCGCCTGCTCCCAGCCCTTGGCTGATGCCGGCTCATCTTGGCAGTGCAGGAGGTGGCTGGTGAACCACTGTACATGCTCTTCCGGGCCATCCAGTACCAGGTGGACAAAGGCCCCGTGGACGCCGTGACAGGCAAGGCCAAACGGACCCTGAATGATAGCCGCTTGCTGCGGGAGGACGTGGAGTTCCAGCCCCTGACGCTGATGGTGCTGGTGGGGCCCGGGGCTGGCGGGGCCGCAGGCAGCAGCGAGATGCAGCGCGTGCCAGCCCGGGTGCTCGACACGGACACCATCACCCAGGTCAAGGAGAAGGTGTTGGACCAAGTCTACAAGGGCACCCCCTTCTCCCAGAGGCCCTCAGTGCATGCCCTAGACCTTGGTGAGAGAGCCAGCCCTGCCCACCCACCCCAGTGTAGACTATCTGCTTCCCTGACTCCCTCCAGAGTGGCGCTCAGGCCTGGCTGGTCACCTGACCCTATCGGACGAAGACTTGACCTCCGTGACCCAAAACCACTGGAAGAGACTCAACACCTTGCAACACTACAAGGTGTGAGCAGGGACGGGGCGAGGCAGGGCGGGTCAGCACAGCCTCCGCTCCCCATCTCTGCCAGGTCCCAGATGGAGCAACAGTGGGGCTCGTCCCTCAGCTGCACCGTGGCAGCACCATCTCCCAGAGCCTGGCCCAGAGGTGCCCCTTGGGAGAGAGTGAGTCCCTCGGCCCTGACCTGGGGCCACTGATAGCCCTGAAGCCAGGCTCCTGTGCCCTCAGACATACCCACGCTGGAGGATGGCGAGGAGGGGGGGGTGTGCCTCTGGCACCTGGTGAAAGCCACCGAGGAGCCAGAAGGGGCCAAGGTGCGGTGCAGCAGCCTGCGGGAGCGCGAGCCAGCAAGGGCCAAGGCCATTCCGGAAATCTACCTCACCCGTCTGCTGTCCATGAAGGTTGGTGCGGCCTGGGTGGCTGGGCCTGAGAGCCTCCACACAGCCCTTATCCCCTGCCTCGCAGGGCACGCTGCAGAAGTTTGTGGACGACACCTTCCAGGCCATTCTCAGCGTGAACCGGCCCATCCCCATCGCCGTCAAGTACCTGTTTGACCTTCTGGATGAGCTAGCAGAGAAGCACGGCATCGAGGACCCAGGGACCCTGCACATCTGGAAGACCAACAGGTGCCTTTCCTGCTGCCCCACCCCTGCTGTGCGCCTCACGCCCACGCCTGCCCTGCGCCCCCAGTCTGCTGCTGCGGTTCTGGGTGAATGCCTTGAAGAACCCACAGCTCATCTTTGATGTACGGGTGTCGGACAATGTGGACGCCATCCTTGCTGTCATCGCCCAGACCTTCATTGACTCCTGTACCACCTCGGAGCATAAAGTGGGCCGGGTGAGAGCAGTGCCAGCAGCAGCAGCTGGCAGCATGCCTAGCGCCTCCCCTCCCTCCGGAGCAGGATTCCCCAGTGAACAAACTGCTCTACGCCCGGGAGATCCCACGCTACAAGCAGATGGTGGAGAGGTGGGTGTCAGAGGCATCGGGGCTGCGGGGAATGCCCCACCCCTAACGAAGTCTGCTCCTCCAGGTACTATGCGGACATTCGCCAGAGCTCTCCGGCGAGCTACCAGGAGATGAACTCTGCTTTGGCTGAGCTCTCCGGGGTGAGGCATGGCCCGGGGGGTGCGCCTGTCCACCTCACTGCCCCCCTCCACGTGGTGCCCCCAGAACTACACTTCTGCTCCCCACTGTCTGGAGGCTCTGCAAGAACTCTACAACCACATCCACAGGTACTATGATCAGGTGAGGCCCAGGGCACTCCGGAGGGGAGGCACGCTCAGACAGGCACCCTCCTCTGCCCGGGCAGATTATCAGTGCCCTGGAGGAGGACCCTGTGGGCCAGAAGCTGCAGCTGGCCTGCCGCCTGCAGCAGGTCGCCGCCCTGGTGGAAAACAAAGTGACTGACCTGTGAGCTCTGGCTCAGACAGCAGCAAGCCGGATCCACCAACACCGCAGCGCCTTATGACCCCGGAACCGAGCCAGCCACTGAGGGGAGCTGGCAGAGCCTGGGGGCACAGGGTGCAAAGCCAGGCACTGTGCCCAGCAGTGGGCTCCCTGCCTGCCACCTCCCCTGCCAGCCCACCCACCTTCCCCCCACCTGAGATTGTTTCTAATTTATAAGGATCCCCCTCCTTCCCCCTCTCCCCATTGTATTTATTTGCCTGCTGGAAAATCACATCCGGAAATAAAATAGAAATATGTCTTTTTATTTTATTTTGAGACGGAGTCTCGCTCTCTCTCCCAGG